CGGCCTCCCAAAGTGCTGGGATTACATTTGTGAGCCACCACACCTGGCCAAGAATACCTTGTTAAATTTTTTAACCTGATAGTGTATTCAGGGTTTATGGCTCATTTAGTTTGAGAGTGTTAAGAGACTGGAGTTTTAATCCAATAGGTGTTTCTTTTGGTTCTCAGATATACATACAAGCTGTGATTGTTTAGATGTTTCCATCTTTTTATATATGCATATACATATTATTATTGTTGTTTTTTATTTTTAGGAACTGAAAGAAAATGGTGAATTGCTGCCTATACTGAGAGGAGAAAATTAATAAATCTTAAACTTGGTGCCCAACTATTGTAAGAAATATTTAATTACATTGGGAGCAGTTCATGATTTAGTCCTCAGAAATGGACTAGGAATAGAAAATTCCTGCTTTCTCAGTTACATGTTTTGTGTATTTCACAATGTCGTGCTAAATAAATGTATGTTACATTTTTTTCCCACCAAAAATAGAATGCAATAAACATCTTCAAATTATTAACAATAATTGTATGAAAAAAGTGTATCTTTACAGCAGTATTAAACATACAGCTACTATAATTAACCCACCTTAAATCTCTTTTTCTTAGTACATGAGTATCTTCTAGCAGTTAAGAAAGGCAGTCTTCAGAAAATGGAGAACTGTGGCGGAATGCAGTACACAACAGTATTTAGGACAACTCCTTTGCCAACACAATGGCTCCCCTCGCTGGTGAAAGATCTCTTTACAGCTTAGGAAAAACAACGGAAATTAGTTTCTGATGTCATTGCTGAGCTCGGCACTGGTTACATTGCAGAGGCAGTGTAGGATGTCTGCAGGTTTAGAGACTCATTTCACAAGGCACCAGTAGTGAATTATCAAGAAACATTTAAGAGGAAAATGATTTCTCATTGAATATGGTACAACAAGCACTTTTTTCATAAGGTCTAGAAGAATGGGTAGTCATGACAAAGAATGGAAAAGTATTGTCATTTGTTGTAAGCATCACTACTTTTTTTTTTTTTTCAGACGGGGTCTGGCTCTGTCACCCAGGCTGGAGTGCAGTGGCACGATTATGGCTCATTGCAGCCTCGACTTCTCGGGGCCAAGCGATCCTCCTGCCTCAGCCTTCTGAGTAGCTGGGACCACAGGCGTGCACCACCATGCCCACCTAATTTTTTATTTCTTGTAGAGATGAGGTCTCCTGCCTCAGCCTCCCAAAGTGCTGGAATTTACAGGTAGGACCACCACACTTGGTCCACTTACTTATCGCTTTTCTCTTGTTAATCTCTTTTGTTATAGGAGTGTCGGCTGTGCCCCTTGTGATGGGTGAGGAAAGGTATCCACCTTTCTGAATCAGACACAAGCTGCAGTAGCTTCCTGATGCCTCATTCACCAGGATGGGTAACTTTAAAGACAAGTTTTATAACTGGCATCCCATCTGGTTTCAGAGTCTTGGGGGCTTTTTTCATACAGCTTTGTCTGATATTTAGAGACATTCAGATTCAGAAGCCATGAGTTCAGTTAGCTCATGGGCCGGGCACGTGCACTGACTCACTGGCTGCAGCAGAACACGTTGAGGGAGTCTTGGTGCACTTAGGTCACTGTAAGGTTCTAGGGCTGGGAGCTGGGATTTGAACCAGGATCTGTCAGCGCAGCCCCAGTGCTGTGCTTGAAGCCTCGTGCCACACTGGCTTTGAGGTAGCACGCTGCAAGTTAGTGAGTGGAGTTGCCCAAGTCTGGGGCTTCTGAAATGACCTGGTATTTTTATGTTCCTGTTAGAAATGGTGTGGCTTTCACAAATTAAGTGCCAGGCTGGGCACAATGGCTCGTGCTTGTAATCCCAGCACTTTGGGAGGCGGAGGCAGGCGGGTTGCTTGAGCTCCGGAGCTTGAGACCAGCCTGAGCAACATGGCGAAACCTCATATCTACAAAAAATAAAAAATTAACTGGTCATGGTGGTGTGCACCTGTAGTCCCAGCTACTTGGGGAGCTGAGATGGGAGGATTGCTTGAGCCCAGGAGGTCAAGGCTGCAGTGATCGTGCCATTGCACCCCAGCTTGGGTGACAAAATAAGAGCCTGTCTCAGAAAAAAAAAAAAAAACAAAAAAACCTAATTGCCAGGACCCGCAAATTCTGACTGAAAAAGACCTTCTTGTTCTCCCCACGGTCATTCATCTAAATGGTTGTCAGTGGTACAGTGTTCATCTTTTCTCAAAAAGTCAAGTTTTATTTGAGGAAGTTACAGATTTCCATATGAACTCCTAGAGAGAGAGCCTGCCCTTGTTCAGGGTTGCCCGGGGGATGCCTGCCATGTGGTAAGGTAAGGGTTTCTCTGCCCCTCATCTCCCAGCCTGCTGTCCCCAGGAGCGAGTTCCTTAACCCCTAGCCGTGTCGTTGAGCCCAAGCTTGTAACCTGGATATGGGAGCTGTCTATTTAGGAAGAAGGCATGTGTGGTAATTTCTAAAAGAATTAAAATAGATTTTTATGCTCTTGTATTATGTTTTGTGCTTAAAAGGAAGAGCCCCGATATAATGGAGAAAAGCCAGAAGGAGCTTGGATGCCCTCAGAGAGCCCTGTCACCTGTCTGTAGGGGCAGAAAGGAGGATGCCTTTCCTCACCCATCACAAGGGGCACAGCCAACACCTAGAATAGATTACCAAGGAAAAGTATAAAATGTATGTAAAGACTTAGGTGACACAGGAGCCTTCAGAAATAAAAACCCAAGAGAAACTGCATGTTCACACTCAGATTCAACGAAGAGTGGGTGGCTGTGCAGAAATGTGATTGGACAGAAGGGAAGGATCTAATCGTAGACTGGATGGGGAAGCCTTGCCCCGTGTGTAGCTTTCTTCCTTCCAGGTACAGGGCAGGGCCCTTCTGGAATGAAGGTCTGGGATCCATTTTCAGATAAAGTAGTGTTGAGGATGTCTTTGTGGCCGGCTCCTGTAGTGGACCTCAGATCCGGGTGCTCGCCAGTTACAGAGTCCAGTTGACAAGAGCAAGGTCTGGTAGAAAGAAAGTGACTATTAACCAGAACTAGTCATGGGGATATGGCTGGATTCCCACCCAAAGTAACTACTTTGAATTCTGGAGAGAAGGCAAGGGTTTAAGAAGTGGGGAGTAGGAGCTTGAGCTGGGAGGCGCGCAGGGATCGTGCTGAGTACAATGTGTGTCTTGTTCCGGCGGCTGTCCTGGGCCTCCGTCCACCTGGAGTGCGGGCTGGTGTCATCTCAACAAGTGGCCAGATTTGACTGCTCACCTTGAGGTAAGCTCTGGGATTTTGCAGCTGGGTTTCCACGCTTGGTCTGTCTCAAGATTAGTCCCTAGAACTTCGAAGTAAGCACGTAATTAGAGACTAGCTCACAGACACATGTGAAGAGAGTATACGGTGAGAAAGGGGAGGGGTATGGAGTCTATTTTAAGATTAAGGGAAAAGGCTTCTGCAGTTTGCTCTAAGGTTGCATCTCAGGACTAAAGAGAAAGGAAAAAAAAGTCTAAAAATGCATTTTGAAGTTAAGCTGCTCAGTTACACTCCTACACAAAGGCCAGGGAAAGTTAGAGTCATATTTCTAGTTTTTTTTTTTTTTTTTTTTGAGACAGAGTTTTGCTCTTGTCCCCCAGGCTGGAGTGCAGTGGCGCGATCTCGGCTCACTGCAACCTCTGCCTCCTGGGTTCAAGCGATTCTCCTGCCTCAGCCTCCACAGTAGCTGGGATTACAGGCGTGTGCCACCATGCCCGGCTAGTTTTTGTATTTTTAGTAGAGACGGGGTTTCGGCATGTTGGCCAGGTGGGTCTCAAACTCCTGACCTCAAGTGATCCGCCTGCCTCAGCCTCCCAAGTGCTGGGATTACAGGCGTGAGCCACAGAGCCTGGCCGTATTTCTAGGTTTTATGGCTGGCCTCGCAGGAGAGGGGTTCTGGTTTCTATGACCTGCACTGGGGAAGAGGCATTCTACTTTCCGTGGCCTACCTTGAGGGGTGGTGGGGTGCGGGCAAGGGAAGGGGCCAGAGGGTCAGAGAGCCCTTGCCTCTGAGGCCCTTCCGGTGTCCTGCAGTTCCTCAGTGTGCCAAAACCACAGGCCTTGGGGTATCATTTTCTGAGCCCCAGCATATCCCTCTATTTTGCCCTTAGGTCTGGAGGAAGGTTCCAGGGCATTTGCCCTTGGTGGGTGCAGGTAGGGAGGATCTGCGGGTCTTCCTCATGCCAGGAGTCTTATCCCAGAATCAAAGGCTCCTGGTGGGTAGGAGCGTGTCCCATGTGCAGCACGCTTGGCTGTCCGAAGTTGCTGATGAGAAGCAGCATAGGATCTGGCAGGGACGGTCCTGAGTGGAGAGGCTGAGATGGGAGGTGGTGGCCCACGGTTAGCGGGCTGGATTTTCTGGGGCAGCCTCCATGCCAGCATTTTGTCTTCATCCCGGAACCCTGTGCACTGAGGTGCAGGAAGCGTGTGTAGTTTCACACACTTAAGTGTAAGAAAGCATGTTCCTGTTGAAAATAACACCCCGCTGGGCATGCTGTGGGGTGACGGCAGGTTTTTGCCCTCCTCCTGCAGCTAAGCACTGGAGCCCTGGGTTCCCATCGGGGCTGTGGCACTGTGCTGTTTCCCGGGCCACTGCCAGGGAAGGAGCCTCCTATATTGCTGGGCAGGGCCTGCGTGCAGGTCCAGGTTTATAAATTTTAGAGCTTGTTCAGAAAGCAGGCAAAAAGTGCTGTTGGAGGTGCTAAGATATAAAGGTTTTTCCCCGGGTGTGTATTATTTGCTACTTAATATTCTAAAGAAAAATTAGAACATTAAGTTATTAACATGAATGTTTCTGCTTTTCTTTGCACTGTGTAGTGGCAATTTCAAATGCAAATATAAGAGCATTTAACTTGTGTGTGGGATACTTGAGCTGGCCCATCTATGTCTATCTCAGCTTCTGCCAGGATGCTGGAGGCACTGCACAAAAGGAAATGCTCTTGATCCATGCACATTCCCTCAGCGAATGCTGCCTTAAGGCTAAGGTTACCATGAGAGAGAAGGAGCTGTGGGTTGCCCTCTCATTGCCTGCCTTCTGTGTCATCTTCAGTGTGAGTAGTTGGCTAGTACAGGCAAGAGACAAGGCAGAGAGGATATGATGGCTTCCTCCGTCATCCGTGTTTCTTAGAATGCAATTGCTCTCTTTCTGGGCTGGAAGCAAGTTCTCATGTGATTGGAAAGCGTGGTGCCAGGGCTGTCAGCTCCAGCTGTCCTGTCGTAGCTGGTTACATGCTGATGTTGCCCTCGCCTTGAGTCTTGTCACCTCCGATGCTGAGGCCCACTGGAACGCTGCTTCTGGCGCATCGCGAACCCTGCATGTTAGCCGGGTGGCAAGGAGTAGCCAGTTCTCTGCTCACCCACATGCTCTGTGGTGCCCCTGCACTAACAGCACGAGTTCAGATAAAATTATTAAGAATTTCGAGATGACGAAAGCAGAACGTGAAACTGAGTGTGGTCCTTCTGAGTGCAGGGCCCCATGGGACCGCACAGGTGGCAGGCCTGGAAGGCCAGCCCTGCTTCAAGGAGTGTGGCTGAAGGAGGTCGGGGAACTCAGGCCCTGACCCCAGGGTTCTCCTTTCCCGGAGATTCTGTTAAAGGGCCACTCACCTTAGCCATGATCTTCTTTGAACTTGCTCCGAACTGCTCGCTAGAGAAACACACACCCGGTCACCTGTGACCCCTTGTTCTAGGTGCATTCCTGCAGGGACATACTCTCCACCTGATGCTGAAACCACCACAGCAAACAGGTGCTGTCATGAATAGTTGACATGTATTAAGTCATTTAATTCTCACCACAACCCTATGAGGTAGGCATCTTCAGCCCCATTTGACAGATGGGGAAACTGAGGCATGGGTGAAGCACACTGCTCCTGGTCATAGTACCTGTTGGACCTGGGATTTGACTCTGGGCCTCCTGGCTGCAGTTTGCCCTCTTAACCCCTATGAGGTGTGAGGAGTCAGTGAATTGGCTCCTGTGGCTTGGGAGGGAGACATGTTCCTCTGGGTGTCCAGGGACAGCACTGGGTGCAGGGTGGAGTGCTGGGCTGTGGATGGGCCCATATTGGTCCTAATGGTAGGCAGAGAGGGTGAGGAGGTGCCCAGGACCGGCTTTGCCAGAAGGAGAGAGAACGCTGGCACCACAGGAGCAGCCCACCGTGAAGGCCATGCCCTGCCCGAAGCGCGGTGCCTATTTAGAACCCGAGGGCCCCCCAGCACGATGGCGTTTTGGGGGTTATTTTTGTTGGTGGGGAAACAAGCTCAGGAATTTGCCAAAGCTCTTATCCAAGGGGCGAGTGGCTCAGCCAGGGTTCATTACCAGGCTCCGGATCCTGCTTCTCCCGGATCACAGCAAGCGCTGTGCTTAGGCCTGGGGTGGGGGACGGATTCTCCCTGAAGGCAGGTCTGACGCGGGCGGGAGCACCCACCCCGCTGGGTTCTTACGGCGGATCCGTTACCTGGGTCTCCAGAGGGTGAGGTCGCCGTGGGCACCCTGGGAGCAGCAGTTCAGATAGAAATCCTCCCATGCCGTGTGCAAACACTAAGTTTTTTGTTTTGTTTTGTTTTGTTTTTTTTGAGACAGAGTCTCGCTCTGTCGCCCAGGCTGGAGTGCAGTGGCGCGATCTCGGCTTACCGGAAGCTCCGCCTCCCGGGTTCACGCCATTCTCCTGCCTCAGCCTCCCGAGTAGCTGAGACTACAGGCGCCCGCCACCACGCCCGGCTAATTTTTTGTATTTTCAGTAGAGACCGGGTTTCACCCTGTTAGCCAGGATGGTCTCGATTTTCTGACCTCGAGATCTGCCCGCCTCGGCCTCCCAAAGTGCTGGGATTACAGGCGTGAGCCACCGCGTCCGGCCGCAAATACTGGAAGTTTTAAGTCAAGCGAACAAACATTAAACTGTTCTGTCCTCTTACCTTGACAAATACACCTACCAGTGACCGGGAAGGCTGCCTTGTGAATTTAGAAAGTCCTGGGTCTTGGCAGCTTCAGGGGACAGATCGCCCCGCTCACGTTTGCCCCTCTTGCTTCCCACCCTGTTTCTGTCCCTTCCCCGGGGCCCTGGGGCACACAGGGGTGGGATCGGGGGTCCAGGCCGGGAAGGGCTGCTCAGGCTCCGGGCACGCACTCCTGGGGGCGGCCTGTGCACATCCCTTTTGGAGGGGTCTGCCCCACGCATCCGGGGAGGTACGCAGCCCCTGGTGCCAGGGTCCAGGTGGTGCTACTGGGGAGGGCGCGTGCAGGAACCAGCAGCCCTGGAACCAGACGCCAGGGTAGGAGCTGGTCACGAGCCCTGCCTGGCTGGGTCGGGTCCCTGTCCTGGGTCCCAGAGTGCCCTGGACGTTGGGGCTGCAGGGACACCCCGGGGCCAGCGACGGCAGGTGATGTCCAGGGCCCCGCGCCAACTGGGAGCTTTGCTGCCGCTGCGGCCTTGTGTGAATTTGGAGGGACAAGGCCGGGGCGCGAACTGAATCTACTGTCATATGCGGAGTCAATGCACCATCTCCAGGACCTCGAAAGCCTCAGTTTCCACGTATGCAAAACGGTCCATGGTGCCCTCGTACCCTGGTCGCTGCTGCACCATCGAGGTCAGCGCGCGGCAAGTCCCAGGTAGGCCACGTCGGCTGCAGACCTCGGCGGCGGGCGGTGGCGGCGCGTGTCCACGCGAGGGCGCTGCGCACCGCGCTTCAGCCCGACCTCGCCTTCTGCAGGGGCGGTCTCCTGGCGCCAGGGGGCGTGCGAGGACCGAGGAGAGCGCAAGAGTAAGCCCGCGGGTGCCGGAGCGCGCGCCCCGCCGTGTGCTGGGTCCAGGGCGCGCGGCCGGCCTGTCCGGGCCTCCTTCGCAGACGAAGCGGCTGGAACGTCTCGGGGGCGCGCCAAGCCGGGGGCGCATGCCTGCACACGTGTGCGGGGCTCACCTGGTGCTGCGGCCGGCTCGGGCGTTGCCTGCACGCACCGTGCTCTACCTGCGGGAGCGGAGTGGAGTCCGCGGTGCCTGCGTGGCCGGGGCAGGGCCCACAGGGTCCGGCTCAGAGCCCCGCCCCGCTGCCTGCGGCTGCCGAGCCTTTCCAAGCTCGAGGGGGCCGGGACCTTTGGGAAACCAGCGCCTGAGGCTTGGGGGCGGCCGTGCTGGGAGTGGCGGCTGCCGGGAAGCAGGGCGGATCCCTGGACACCTGGAGCCCTGCCCCCTCGTCCCCGGGGACCCGGGGGTCTGTCTGGTTGGGGTCCGAGCGGCCTCAGGGTGGGCGCTGCATCCTGGCCCGGGGTGCACGGTTGTGCGGGGGACACACTTGTCCCGTCCTGCCCGAGCTGCGACCTGGGCCAGAGAAGGGAGCGGAGCTGGCATAGCCCCAGCCCCAGCTCACTGGGGCGCCTTGCCCGCCTCCCCAAGCCTGGGCCGGCTTGGCCGCTGCAGCCACCGGGCCTGGGCCCCAGCACTCGAGCCGCAGGGCGTCGCAGGCCTGGCCTCGCTTCCCCAGAGTCGGCCCTCCCCAGGAATTTTTTGTTCCTTAGCCCTAGTGAACCTTCTGCGTCCCCTCGAAGAGGGGAGCCAAGGGACCTTGGGGACAGTTGAGGTTCGGGTTTTTAAAACACCAATAGGCTTTATTTTTAGAACAGTTCTACATTTACAGAAAAAATGAGCAGCTAGTCCGGAGTTCTTATTACAACCCCTGCTGCCTCCCCCCGTGAACATCTTGCACAGGCGACGTGCATTTGTTCTAATGAACGAACAAATAGTGACACGTTACTATTAGCTAGAGTCCATACAGCTGAGGTCCCCTTTCTGTCCCAGGATCCCACCGGGTCGCCGTCTGCTCACGCTCCTTGGCGGCAGCATTTCTCAGACTCTCCTTGTCTCTGGTGATCGTGACGGTGTGAGAGTATTTTGAAGGCTCTTTCTCGACTGGGGTTTTCTCATGGTCAGGTTGGGGCAGCGGTGTTTTGGGAGGAAGCCCGCAGAGGCAAGGCGCCGCCCCCCTCCCATCACATCGAGGCTACACGCTGCTGACACGCCTTCTGGCTGCGGCGCTGACCTTGGTCACCTCGCACGTCTCCACCCCAGTTCTGCTTTCTCCCTCCTTCTATAGGGTGTCGTTGGAAGTCCCTGTGTGCAGCCTACGCTGAATGAGTGTCCCTGAGGGGGAGGAGCCCATAAATTGCTGGGTTCTGCGTGGAGACTTCTGCATATTCATCTCTTTTCTCCATTTTTTTTTCTTTTGGAGACAGGGTCTCTCTCTGTCACCCAGGCTGGAGTGCAGTGGTGCGAACACAGCTCATTACAGCCTCGACCTTCTGGGCTCAAGCGATCCTCCCACCTCAGCCTCCCAAGTAGCTGGGACCACAGCCATCATCACACCTGGCTAATTTCTTTGTATTTTTTGTACAGACGGGGTTTTGCTATGTTGCCCAGGCTGGTCTTGAACTCCTGATCCTCCAACTTTGGCCTCACAAAATGCTGGGATTACAGACATGAGCCACTGCACACAGCCTTCTCTGCATTTACTCATCTATTTGATCATTCTGTCAGTGTAGACTCATAGGTATTATATAAGGGGTTAGGAGGGGTGTGGTTATAGGCTGCTGGTGTACACTTGGGCACTTGTTGTGTGTGTCCCTATGCTTGTCTGTGTTTGAAATGTTTCTAATGAAGTGAAATAAAGATGGGGTTAGGGCCGCCACTGAGGGGTGAACCAGGCTGGTAGACAGTCTCTTACCAGAGCCTGCCCCTGTGTCAGGGAGGGCTGGGTCTGGATTGGGCTGTGTTGGGCCTTTGTCCCTGCCTGGTGCCCTGTCTGTGCTAATGGCTATGGTCCTAACAGAGGCTCCTGGGGCCTAGGGGGTGGTTCCTGTTGGCCTCTAAAACCCGCCCTACTCAGTGACCGAGAGAGCAAGTTGGGACCCACTGGGACCGGGCCCTGCCCTTCAGGTGGCCCTGTGGCCTCTCCGAGTGCATGGCAGTAGAAGTGGTGGGGGACATTGCAACCTGCAAAGTGCTGGGCTGGAGGCCACTTGCTGAGCCACGCTGTTTCTGGCAGGGACTTTCTGACAGGGCTGATGTGTGTCCTGAAGGGACTCCTGCCTGCGTTTGGGGCTGTCCCTGAAGCGAGAGCACGGGGTGTCTGTGGGGGCTGGCTCCCCTCTCCTGAGCCCACCCCGGTCTCTGTGGATGGCTGCCGGCCTGGGTTGATGGATGTGGGCTCATTATCTTGTCTGTCTTAGGGGAAGGTATTAGCTTGGCAGTTCATAAAAGATTTTAATTAAAGAGGGAAGAATCATTTTGGCAAACTAGCCTTGTTCCCACACTCAAATGACCTGTCAAAGTTATAAGTTCGGTTAATTTCCACACAAAACCTTGCTATTTTGGGGGAATTCAGCTGGAGTCTGGGGCGACACAGCCCTGGGACTGGGCACCCTGGGTGGAAACCTGTTTCCCTCTCTCTTCTTGCCTGTGAAAGCCCCTGGCAGCCACCCTGTCCCTGCTTCTCCAAAGCCCCACTCTCTCTGCCCATCTGCCCACAGTCCCCATGGGTCCCAGTGTTACCCTTGACCCCTTTTCCACATGCCCTTCCCGCCCAGGTCCTGGTCTCCTGCAGAGCTGCCTCATCTCCAGGCATCCACGTAGACTGTTACATCCTCTTCTCCATGTGCCAGTGATGGGATGCTTAAAATACATTTTGAGAGAGTTATGGGCTCACAGGCAATGGCGAGGGATGGTACAGAGAGACCCTGTGTACCCTGCCCTGTTCCCCACAGCAGGAGAATCTTGCAAAATTGGAGTGCAGTAGCACAGCCGGGACATCCCACCAATACACCACGAGCCTTGTTCTGGCTTCAGTTTTTTGTGCACTGGTCTGTGTGTGTGGGCACGTTGAATTCTAGACAATTCCACCACAAGCACCCACAGCCAGATGCAGAACAGCCATCACCGAAGGCTCCCTCCTGCCCTTTCACCCACAGCCACCTTCCCTCCCACCCAGCTCTCCCGGGTCGGCGGGTGGGTCTTTTTAAACCACACCGCAGGTCACGCCTCCTGTAGCCTGCAGTGGCATCTCCCAGGCCTTCCCAGGCCTTCCCAGGCTGGGTCCGCAGGACTCCTCACCATGGCGGCAGAAGTGGCCCCTGAGTGACAGCAGGTGCACTTGCCCTGCCCGGCTGTCTCAGGACCTCCTCACCCCTGCCTGGATGCTGCCTAGCCCACCCCTTCCACTGCCTCCCTCACACTCCTCCCCCTCCCCCGCCCGCCTTCCCCCTATGCTCTCCCTCTGACTAAGGGAAGAGTTTCTCAGGAGCCTCGCTGCCCCTCTCTCTGTCTCTGTCTCTTTCTCTCTCTCAGTCTCTTTCTGTGTCTCTCTGTCTGTCTATATCTCTGCCTCAGTGTCTCTGTCTCTGTATCACACTGTTTCTGTCTATATATATCTCTGCCTCACTATCTCTCTGTCCCTTCATGCTACTAGGACGTCTGGCTGCCCTTTCCTCCCTCCTGCATCCCTGGCATGTGGAACGGTGCTCGATGACTCAGATCCCTGCTCCCTACCTTGGTCTTTCCTGAGCGTGCTCAGGGCTGTGCTTGGGGACAGGATGGGGACCTGTGGCTTCTCTCACCTCCTCTCCTGCCAATGCCTGCTGCCCTGCAGGCCCCTGGAGGTCCCAGGCTGGTGACTGGGCATGCAGACGATGGAGGAGCCCCCAGGGGTCCTCGAGGCACCCCCTGGAAAGTGGCCAGGTGTTGATTTGGGCCGAGCCGTGTGTGGGTCTCCTGTGGCCTGGCCACCAGCAGGGACAGAAATGGCAGGGTGATCACTGGCTGACCCAGAGATTTTGTTTCCACTGAGCCTTGGCCTTCGTTGACTGTTACCACTGGGCTTTGAGTCAGACGTGGCATGCTGCTAGAGAGCGAGAAAGAGCGAGAGTGAGAGAGAGAGAGGGAGGGGAGGGGAGGGGAAGGGAGAGGAGAGAAGGAGGGAGAGGGAGGAGGACGGGTGGTGGGGAGGAGGAGGTTCTGAATTCTCCCAGACCTCCCGGCCGGCACCTCCAGGCCAATGGAATATTTAGTTCTGAATCCTTCCCTGGTGCAGATTTCAAGTGAGGAGGGTGATCTGGGCCTTGTCCATCTCTGTCATCTCTCAGGTGTCTGGCAGGCTCGGCCCCTGGCTCCTGGCCATTGTGGGGGCACAGAAGGAGAAACAAGGACATCCCTCGGCCTCAGGGGCTGGCTAGACACAGGCAGGAGTGAAGATACACACGGCATGGAAAGGCAGCCGTGGCCCTTAGCGACAGTGGCGCTGGGAGCCTGGCTCCCTGGGGGCGGTTCAGAGATGAGCGAGAAGGAGCGGTGAGCTGGGAACGCAGTGCCCTCCAGGCCAGGGAGAGCTGGGGATGGGGCTGTGGAGGGGCTCTGCTGGGGTCCCTGAGTCACACCGGCTCCTCTGTGGCACTCCTTGGCTTCAGCACCCCCTCCCCACTCCCTCCTGGGTGCAGGATCCCCTCCTGCGGTGTCCCCTTGCTCCCCAGTGCTGGGTCCATGGAGGCTGCAGACACCGTCTGCTTGTGCATGTCCAACATCCATGCCGAGTCACTTGGTCACTCGGGGGACCCCACACAGCTGGCACCAGGGGCCTGCAGTGGATGGAGGTCCATCCATAGTAAGTATGGGGCTAGCCCTTGACCCCACAGTGACTGGGAGCCCCTCAGCTCCTGGGCAGGGTAGGGGTGATGGAAGTGGAAATGCTGCTGGAAATACATTGGCCTGGGCCGCTGCGGCAGGAGGAACTGTGCACGGCCGGAAACCCAGGTGCAGGCAGGCTATGTGGGTGGTGGCTGCTGGCCTGGGGACAGAGGCTTCAAGGACTGCAGTCGTAGTGACACGACACTGACATAGGTGGGACTGGCAGAAGAGGCCAGGTGGCCGGCTGGACCCGAGGGGTGGTCCTCGAAGCCATTTTTGGCCCAGGGTGCCGCGGGCCAGTGCCAGGAGCCCCACAGGCAGCTGCGTCCTGTTTGCATCAGATCCGAAGGATGGGAACAGGACAGGGAGCCAGGTTCCCATCGCCCATCAGGCCAGGCCTTCTCAGGAGCCCTCTGTGGCCTTCGTTAGGCTCCTATTACAAGGCTGCATATGGACAGGTGGGGCTTACCTGATTCTCGCAGCACAGATTCTATTTTTTGGAGCAGGGGAGCGGGCAGGCACCCTGCACAGCCCGGCCATTTAGTAAGACTCGCTTCTTTCTGGGTGTGCTGGGCGTTCACTATGCTTTCATGTCAATAGGAGAGTCACCGTCCCCACCCACTGTATCACGCACCCATTGCCACAGTAACAACAGTCAGAACCCCCACCCCAGTTCTCTGCTCCTGTCTGTTGCCAGCTGGGGCTTGTGGACTCTGCTTGGCGGGGCGCTCACACACGTGGGGTTGGCTGGGGGCTGGCTGCTCTGGGACAACCCCGGATTGACAGCTCAGCTGGGCTCCACTGGGCCTCTCATCCTCCCCACAGCTGGCCTGGGCTTGTCCTCAGGGAGCTCACAGAGTCCAAGATGGCAAGTAGATGTGTGTGAGCCCCTGGAGCCCAGACTGGAGCTAGTGCCATGCCCAGTGTCCAGGGGTTGGGAGAGGCTTCACCTCTTCATGGGGGCTGCAAAGGTGCATTGTGGAAGTGTCAGGCTGCAGGGAGAGAAGACTGGTGTCCACTCACCTTACCAGCACAGTTAAGCTGCGGGGAGATGACCGGCACTGGTGTGCATGTGTGTGTGTGTGTGGGTGCCCATGCATGTGCATGGGTGTGTAAACTCGTGGGTGCATGGATGTGTGTGCATGCGCATGGACACGTGCACAAGTGTGTTTATACATGTGTATGTGTTTGTGCATGTGTGCATGCATGTATGTGGGAAGACGCAAGCTCATTTCCAGTATCCTGCTGGTGACCCCCAGGACATCTTGTGGAGAGCCAGGATCTGAGCCCAGATGGGCGCCAGGGCAGGAGCTCTAAGCTTGGAGTCTCCAGCCTCCAACAGAGCGTGGACTGTCCCGGCTGCCTAGGAGAGACTCCAAGGATGCTCACACAGCACCTCAGCTGCAGAAGGTTGCAGGGAGCATGTTTGTGCAGCCTCTGCTCTGGAATGGCTGTCCTCCACTACAGGATCCTGTGGGCATCCATGGACACAGCAGGCCACAGTGTGGCACCAAGGCCTGAGCTCGCCTGCCACGGCCCGTGGTGGGCATCCAGCCTGGCCCCTGCCACCCCATGACCTGCGGGGCATCCCTGCTCTCCTGGTAGCAGCAGTACAGTGTGGGCTGAGCACCAGTCAGGTCTGACAGGCTGCCCCTCTCCAGGTGGAGGGGGTATTCCCTGTACCCCATATTCCCTGTCTGCCCCAAATCCTCTGGGTCAGCGGGAATCAGGGGTTTGATGGAGCATTCTTCTCTAGGCAGGGCCTCATCGCAGTGTGAGCAGAGAGAATCTTTCCTTTATTAGGATACAAACTGGGAGCTGATTTCTTCTACTGCTTGTGGCTGAGTCCCTTGACGTAAAAATTATTCTGTTGAAGGGGGATGATGCTGCTACCAGCGTCAACACTGACAACCATAACGGGGAATGATTTTCCAGCTCAATTGAGTAGGTATTCTGCAGAGTAGAAGCCACAGAGGAGCATGGCCTGGTAGGGGCATCACCTGGTGGAGGAGCATCGCCCGGTGGAGGAACATTGGCTGGTGAGGGAGCATCATCTGAGGGGGGAGCAGCACCTGGCAGGGGAGTATCATGTAGTGGAGGAGCATCACCTGGTGGAGGAACATCACCTGGGGGGGAGCATAACCTGGCGGGGGAGCATGACCTTGGGGGGAGCATCACCTGGGGAGGGAGCATGACCTTGGGGGGGTGAATCACTTGGGAGGGGAGCATAACCTTGGGGGGAGCATCACCTGGCGGGGAGCATCACCTGGGGGGGGAGCATAACCTTGGGGGGAGCATCACCTGGTAGGGAGCATGGCCTAGTGGGGAGCAGCACCTGGGGGGAGCATCACCTGGTAGGGAGCATGGCCTAGTGGGGAGCAGCACCTGGGGGGAGCAGCACCTGCTAGGGGAGCCTCACCTGGTGGGGGAGCATCATGTGGTGGGGGAGCATCACCTGGGGGGTAGCATAACCTTGGGGGGAGCATCGCCTGGGGGGGAGCATCACCTGGTGGGGGAGCATCACTTGGGGGGAGCATCACTTGTGGGGGAGCATCACCTGGGGGGTAGCATAACCTTGGGGGGAGCATCGCCTGGGGGGGAGCATCACCTGGTGGAGGAGCATCACCTGGGGGGAGCATCACTTGTGGGGGAGCATCGCCTGGGGGGTAGCATAACCTTGGGGGGAGCATCGCCTGGGGGGGAGCATCACCTGGGGGGGGAGCATCACCTGGGGGGGAGCATCACCTGGGGGGGAGCATCACTTGTGGGGGAGCATCACCTGGGGGGGAGCATCGCCTGGGGGGGAGCATCACCTGGTGGAGGAGCATCACCTGGGGGGAGCATCACTTGTGGGGGAGCATCACCTGGTGGGGAAGCATCACCTGGTGGAGGAGCATCAACTGGGGGGGAGCATCACCTGGCCAAGGTGCCAGATTCTGTGGCTGTCCTTTAAATCCAAGTGTAGTGGCATATCCTTCCCCCTAAGCACAAAAGTCAACAACATAGTGACAAGTTGCTCATTAAGAATTTTGTTGCAGGTTGGGCGTGGTCGCTCACACCTGTAATCCCAGCACTTTGGAAGGTTGAGGTGGGCAGATCACCTGAGGTCAGGAGTTCGAGACCAGCCTCGTCAACATAGTGAAAAACTGTCTCTACTAAAGTACAAAAATTAGCCAGGTGAGGTGGCATGCGCCTGTAATCCCAGCTACTTGGGAGGCTGAGGTAGGAGAATCGCTTGAACCCAGGAGGTGGAGGTTGCAGTGAGCCGAGATCACGCTACTGCACTCCAGCCTGGGCGACAGAGCAAGACTCTGTCTGGGAAAAAAAAAAAAAAAAAAGAATTTTGCTGAGAACGTGTTTGGCTACCTGTGCGAAAATGTGAGTAACTGATTTCAAATACAGCTAAAAATACAAGTTGTAAAAAAGACACCAAATTTTTGACCAGCAGAATTTTTTTTTCCCTCAGGAGCTCTTGGATCTCTTTGAGAAATGTATTCTGTTTCATCCTTAAGCTACAGATACGGAAAGAAAATGTCATCTAGAGGTTTCACAGCGCACCGGGATTTATTGTAGCAACGCCTTGCTTGCTAAAGAGGTGCTCAGTGAGATGATATTCCAGTAAAAAGCCCACTAAGTCTCAGTGAAATGTCTGAGTAGCAGAACGTTGAGGAAGCAATTTGGTTTCATTACTTGTAAGTGCACTGTGCATTACAGAGTCGGGTAGGCATGAGAAGCATGGGGCAAGTTAATGGAAATAGCCTTTTACTAGAGGGACACATTCCATGATGCTCTTTTCTTAAACATACATATAAAAATCTTATCACTCCTAAAACATCCTTTAGCTTTTAATCATGAGTTCCTAGAAGCCCAGGCTGCAACCAGGCACTGCTGCCCCAGGACCAGGTTCTGGGATGAGTGTGACTGCACGGTCTCCAGGTGACCCTGGCCGGCCCCTTCCTCTCACCACTGAAGGCCCTCCTTCTCCTGAAAGACTGTATCAAAAGCAGATGGTGGGCTGGGTGCGGTGGCTCACACCTGTAATCCCAGCACTTTGGGAGGCCGAGGCGGGTGGATCACCTGAGGTCAGGAGTTTGAGAACAGCCTGG